CCGGAGAAATTCTCTGCAACTGTCCCTTCCTCTGCCACTAGCCTCCTGGCTCTTATTCCTCAGCTGCCCCGGCTGCCCCAGTTCTCTGAAGCCTGCAATGTCACCAGCAAGGAAACAACAGTTTGAGTGAGGGCATGGTGGTGGGAAAATAAACTGTTCTGGGACAGAGATGAGTAAGGTGCGGCTGAACACAAGTTGGTCAGGCACTGTCACGAACTTTTGAGGCTTGGTGGAGGAAACATTTGCTGGTGCTACTCAGAGACAGAGGGGTGTGTAGTGGATTTTGGGTCTGGGCTCTGCTACCTGGGCAAATCCCTTCTCCAACTGGGCCTCTGCGTCCTGTGTGGAAAAGAGTTTGTGTAAGAATCATATTATTTTGCTGTTGACCCTTTGGTTTTAATACTTTGGACTCAAAGGTCTCATCTGACCTCAACCATAAGCCTGTGAAGAATGCATGGAGGAACTGTACCAACTTTACAGCCAGGCCAAGGCCCAGTGAGGGGCAGCGACTCGCCCACCACCACACAGCCACACTGGAGCAAAACCGACTCCTGGAGATCGGCCTCATGCTGGGCTTGCTGAGGCCCAGCGGAGCGAGAGGCTTTCGGTCTCTGGTCCAGGAAGCAGGCGCTGCAGGGGACGGAAGGGTCGGAGCCCACAGCCGGGGGAGGCCAAGGAGCTGGGCGGAGGCACTCCAGGCCAGCCCGGGGAGAAGTGGGTGTGCTGGGGCCCGGGCGGGGCAGGGGGAGGGGACGCCCGGGGGAGGGAAAAGGGAGCCGAGCGCGGGTGGGAGCCCAGAGCCAGAGAGCGCGCTGGGCGGTGCTGGGCACCCGCGGAGTGGAACGGGGCTGGTGGAATGCACAGGGTCGCAGCGCTTGGGCCACCCTCGGTCAGAGGGCGCCGTGTCCAGCGAGCAAACGGGCGCCCCGGAGCCTTGCTGAGAGGCAGGTAAGGCACCCACCCAGCTGGGAAGGCTGAGCTGCGGCCTGGGGTGGAAATGAGGGGTCTTCCCGCCTCCCTTCCAAGGGCCACGGCGCGCTCTCCGTGAGACTGTGGAACCGAGGGGGAGTGGGGGAGGGGTGGGCGCTGCAAATACCAAGCTAGTCCTCCCGGATCCTCCCCGATCCTCCCGAGCGCAGTGATCGTGGAGCAGCATGTGGGAGTAGGGAGCTGGGCTCTGCGCGCCCCGTCTGGAAACCGTGGGGACTTGCGCCGTTATTCCCAGCCCTCAAGACGGCCACAAGAAAAGTTCCTCCACACCCACAGACGTGCAAGCGAACACTTGCAGCTGGCAGCCAGTGCACACGCAGAAACGACATTTCAGGACCCAGCACAGTCTCATTTGGCTGGAGCCACCGGCTCTGCGGAGCTGACTTGCCCATTCCCTCTACACCTCACTGTGTCCTTCACCCTGTCTGACCTAGTCCCGGGAAACCTGGTGACTCCCAAAAGCATCTTCTGCTGCCAGTAACATAGGTCGAGGCTGGGAGTCGGGAGACTTGAGTTCTAGTTTACAGGCTGTGTAAACCCGGGCAGTCATCCCTCAGCTCTGCGCCTTGTGCTCGCTTTTCCTGGGCCACCATTTGTAAAACGGGCCTCCTGCTCCTGTTGCCTGCATACCCCATGGGACAGAAGGGGAAAGGGGGATTGGACCTCAGAGTCTCTTATCTCGAAAATAAATGAGTTTAGTTCTTGCGTGAAAGCCCACCAGAGTATCCCTCCTAAAATCCTCTCCACTAATTTGCATATAGGGAAACTGATGCCCCAGGGGAGATGATTTACCTAAGGTTACAACAGAGACCAAACAGAATTAGAACCCAAGTTTCCTCAGTCCTAGCCCAGGGCTCTCTCCACTTCACCTACAAAGGCATGTTGTAAACGTGTGAGCTCCTCCTTATTTCCTTGCATCCGTCCACTTTGTCTGTTCCTGATGGAGGAAGACCCATGCTGGGGGCCTAGAAGCTGCTTTCAGATTTTCTTGACTCCTTGAGATGATAACCATCACCTTCTCCATCCCTCACTCAGTCTATACGTCTCAAAGCACATCCATAAACTTAATGTGCGAGTGCTCAAAATACCTTCTAAGAGGGAAGCAAGACAAGAAACTCCATCTTACTGATGAGGAAAATGAGGCCTAGAGGGATATAGACTTAGAGTGATAAAGTTACTTAACCAAAACGCACGGCTAGACGTGTTGGCCTAGTAGGGGCAGGAACCCAGGTCTCCTGATTCCCCCTCTGATGTGTTCTCCACCAGCTACAGGACTACAGAATGGTACCCCTCAATGATAAGGGACTGCGGGAATGATCATAGAGGGTAGGAAACAGGAAGGCTTCTGGAGAAGGTGAGGTTCCTGGGAATCAAGAAGAATAATAAGAACCTCCTGGCTGCTTCTGAGGCTAGGAGACCTGGAGTGGGAAAGGAGACACAGAGATGGTTGTTCTTGGTAATATGGGGGGAAAGGAAAGATGTGGAGACAGAAAAGGAAAACAGTGTGACCAGCCTGCCTGATAATTATCTTGTATGTTTGCAATTTCTAAAACATTCCCATCTCTTGTCTCCTCTAGTTCTCATGTGTGGTAGGCAGGGCAGGGATCATTATCCCCATCTTATAGATGAGGTTCAGAGGAAGTAAATGCAGTGCTCAAGGACACAGAGCCAAGCATACAGCCAAGATTAGAATCATGAAAGGAACACTTGAACGGCAAGATCACAGGCTGAGGGACTGGGGAGTTGGACTGTGTGTGTGTGTGCAGTGGGTGGGTGTATGTGGCCACACCCTGGGTAGGTACACAGGGAAGAGGGTTGCAAAGCCATTGCTGGTGTTTTGAGGCCAAGAATGTTTGCCCTTTGGATTGAATGGGGTCCAGGTGCAGGGAGCATCTGGGCTTCCAAAGAAGGCTTAGAATTCTTCCTCCTCTGACTCACCCCACCTGACTGAGATGGCTTCTTTTCTTTGAGCCATCCCTTCCCCAGACCAAATGAAATCTGTTTTGCCCTGCCCTGGAGGTTGCTTTTTAAATATTGTAAACTGTTTTCATGAATGTATGTGCGTGTGCCAGAGCGGGGGAATGCTCTTAGAGAAGAGGCATTGATTCATTTATTCTTGAATGCCTGCTAGGTATCAGGGCTGGGAAATAAAGAAATGTATGAGGCACAGGACCCTGCCCTCTTACCTTAAAGCGCACAGTTACACACATACACATACACACACACACATACACACACACACACACACACACAGAGTTTCAGTACAGTATAGTGCTCTAATAAGCCTTCGTGCAAAGCACTTTTGGGAAAAAACAAGAGGGAGAGACTAACTGGCTAGGGAGTGAGGAAGGAGGAGTCCCAGGAGAAGGTCTGCAGAGATGAATTGGAGTTGGGTCTTGAAGGATGAGTAGGAGTTTGCCAGGCAGGTAAAAAGAGGAAGGGCATTCTTGTTTAAGAAAACAGCATGAGCAAAGGCAAGAGATGTGCAAGTGCAAGGAATATTTGGAGAGTGGCCTGTACTTCAGTGTCATGGGTGCAGGCCACTGAAAAGAGCTGTGGGGAGATGAGGCCAGTGTCAGAGTCACATTTCAAGGAGCTTCAGTGGTAATCAGAAGAGTTTAGAGTCTGCCCTACTGGCAGAAGGGAACTTATAGTGGAAAGGTCTGTGGAGGGGAAGTCAAGATACTTGGTTTCTGGCTCCAACTCTGCCACTACTGAGCTGTGAGACCTTAAGCAGGTGATTCCCTTGGGGAGGAGGGTCTATTTTCCCACTGGTTGAATGAGGGGGTTGCACCAACAACATGATCATGAAGATCTCTTCCAGCTCAGATTCTATTCCTTTGTCCTTCCAACTGGATGCTAAGGGCTACTCCTTCAACTCCTCTCCCACTCCACCAGCTCTCCAATCCACAGGAGTGGTAAGACCACCAAGGGGACAGTGGTAAAACTGTGCACCCCAGGAACTGTCTTTGGATCACCTACCTGCTTTATGTGACTTTTTCTACCTACCTCTCTGTACTTCATTTCCAGACACTGAAGACGCTCATTCTGAAAGAGTAGCTGAAACGGAGTGACGGGAAAGAAAGACCCAAGGGTAGAGTTTCACTTTTCCCCAGAGCAACCTGACTTCCTTTTCTGCCTTCTCTCCTGCTTTCTAGCTCTGGGCTTTCCCAGCTCCGAAGTCAATACTGAGATCCCAGATGTGTCCAGAGACATCCTGAAGAGGCTCGGGGGTGGAGGAGCCTTAGTGTGTCCACAAAGGGACTCCTGAAACTGACTGAGAGCCAGTGGATTTGCCAGCAGTCTGGTGAGTCTTCCAGATTGAGATTTCCCTCCCTCGCCATCCCCTCTCTCTTTTCTTTTGCCACCAGAGCTTCTACCGAGTCTTCCCCCACCTCAATCCCTGTTGCTATGGAGACTACCAATGGAACGGAGACCTGGTATGAGAGCCTGCATGCCGTGCTGAAGGCTCTAAATGCCACTCTTCACAGCAATTTGCTCTGCCGGCCAGGGCCAGGGCTGGGGCCAGACAACCAGACTGAAGAGAGGCGGGCCAGCCTACCTGGCCGTGATGACAACTCCTACATGTACATTCTCTTTGTCATGTTTCTATTTGCTGTAACTGTGGGCAGCCTCATCCTGGGATACACCCGCTCCCGCAAAGTGGACAAGCGTAGTGACCCCTATCATGTGTATATCAAGAACCGTGTGTCTATGATCTAACACGAGAGGGCTGGGACGGTGGAAGACCAAGACACCTGGGGATTGCGTCTGGGGCCTCCAGAACTCTGCTGTGGACTGCATCAGGTCTCAGTGTCCCTATCTGTAAGATCAACAAGAAACACGGTTAAGGGAGGTCGTCACTGGGGTGGGAGAAGAGGGGCTGGTAGACCGAAGCCTTGTGCATAAGGATTTTTTCCCAGGAAAAGATAGACTTTATAAACAGTGGGAGCCCATGAACAAACATATAAAAGTAGCAACAGATAATGACCAATAACTGGTTCAGTGGCTGGAGTATTAGGGGCCTGGGGATTGGAGAACGGAGAAGAAGTTGTAGCAGAGGGAAATGAGACAGGAAGATGCTCTGGGGACACATTTTTTATGTGTTATCTTCAGCCATGAGAAGCAGTGATGACTATCCCATATCACAGATATGATTTACCACCACCACCCTGCCCCCGCTCCCGTGAAGAAAGCAGGGCAAGTGCTGTGCTGCCCATTTGGGCCTGCATAGTGCCATGATTGGAACCCAGGAACTCTGGTCTCCTTGCCTAGTGCTTTTCAAAACTCTGTGCTACACAGGAGTGGATCCAGGCCTGAAGGTCATACAATTCTGGGGACTCTCTTTAAGAAAAAGAATTCTAAAATATCTTACTTTTGCAAACATTATGAAAATATACTGCCACATTAATATGTTGCTAGGGCCCCTGCTAGGACCTTAAGAAGGAGCTCATGTGAGTCAGGACCCTGAATGTTAGGCCTCGTTAGCTCTATGGTTCATATGCTTCTTGAACCAAGTCACAGGGCACTTCCCAGCCACATTGCCAGGCAACAGGACTAAACTACCTCCAAAGCAAGCAGTCTTTTCAGTTTTGACTGAGTGATGTGAGAAACTTCTTTTCTTTTCTTTTCTTTTTTTTTTTTTGAGACAGTCTCCCTATGTCACCCAGGCTGTGGTGCAGCAACCCAATCTTGGCTCACTGCAACCCCCACCTCCCGGGTTCAAGCAATTATCCTGCCTCAGCCACCTGAGTAGCTGGGATTACAGGTTCCTGTCACCACACCCAGTTAATTTATATATATATATATATATATATATTTAAGTAGAGACAGGGTTTCACATGTTGCCCAGGCTGGTCTCGAACTCCTGTCCTCAAGTTATCTGCCCATTTTGGTCTCCCAAAGTGCTGGGATTACAAGTGTAAGCCACCACGACTATCTGAGAGAAGTTTTCTGATGTCATGTTGAATCTGCTTCTAAAAGACTGATACTGCCAAGGTGGGCGGATCACCTGAGGTCAGGAGTTCGAGACCAGCCTGGCCAACATGGTGAAACCCCATCTACTAAAAAAATACAAAAATTAGCCAGACCTGGTGGCGGGTGCCCGTATTCCCAGCTACTTGGGAGGCTGAGGCAGGAGAATTGTTTGAACCCGGGAGGTGGAGGTTGCAGTAAGCCAAGATCACGCCACTGCACTCCAGCCTGGGTGACAGAGCAAGGCTCTGTCTCAAAAAAAAACAAAAACAAAAACAAAAAAGACTGATATCGCACCTAAATTATTATTATATTAAAAGAAGCAGAGTATGAGAGACAGGTACATGGTCCAGTAGGAAGAGAAGCAGCCCTGATTCTACCACTTAAGGTGATGTATGATCTTAGGCTGGACACTTCTCTCCCTCATCCGTTTTCCTCTTCAACATAATGAAATAGACTTGAAAGTCTCTAAGGCTCTATCAGTTCTGACATTCTAGGCTTCATATACATTAAGTTGAGCCATATGTAATCACTGTGTTTGTAGGTTAGAAACAGCTGAGTATCGTAGTTTCATATATGGTTCCAGCTAATACATGCAATGTGGCTGGTGAACACTTCTGAATTCAGAAACTATCCCAGATCTCAGCTAGAACCATCCACTGTTCTGTTTGTCCAGTTTCAACTTAAGGGATCTCCATGCGGTCCCTGGAAGTACCCATTGAAACATGCGTATTTGTGTATAGCAGAACTCTGAAATAATATTCTGACAGCAGTTATCTCTGAGGAATTGGGTTATAGGTGATTTTCCCTTTCCGCATGATAAATTTATGTAATATTTGACTGACTTGACCGTAAGTATGTTACTTGTATAATAAAAGGAAAAAAGGTACTTCTATTTTGAAAAAATAAAAATAAAAGCCTTTGGGTTCTTGAATGGAGGATCATGGAACACATTTGCTGCCATATGCAGTTATGTTGATGCTCTGCAAACCTGTGCTGAGCCCTGTTGCTCAAGCCCTTCCTCATCTCTTCTTGAGGGAGAAGGTGGAGACTTCCTTAAGGAGATGTGACATATGGGAAGACAACAGATTCAGAAATTTACGTGGATAGGACTTTAGACACCACCCAGCCCAAACTTCCAAATAAAATATGGAACGCAATTGGGTGTAAGAATGAATGGTTAGGTGATGAA